CAACCTGGGGAGGTACCGCCACCCATTCCCCAGGTGGGTCCCAGGCTGGGCTGTGGCCCCACTCCCATGCAGTCACCAGTCCCGCCTCCCTGCCTGGCTGAGCTGTAAAAGTCCCTCTCCTGGCTGAAATTAGGCCCAGGGTGCAGGAACCTGCACCCTCCTGGCCTTTGGGGGAACGGGCAGACTTCAACCCCATGGCAGGAGCGGCAAGTCCCAGAGGACTCACATTCTCCACCCGCCGAGAGGGAGGTCCAGGCCTGGGGCCTGTGGTGGCTGCGTGCTCCATAGGCTAGGGAACCCTGGCCAGCTCCGAGCCCGGTGCTGCCTCCACGCCCGGCTTCCCCATGGCTGCTGCTGCCACTGGCACTGCTAAGTGCGTTGCCAAGGCCTCTGTTGGTCCCAGGTGACTCCCAGGGCACCGCCCACAGGGGCCGGCCAGACCGGTGGTTGCTGAGGAGGGAGGATAGCTCTTCCTCTCTCCATGCCTCCGTTTCCCCATCTGGGGAATGCGGCCCAGCGCCCCCTGCACATACCCTGTGCAGATGGAACCAGGTGCGTGAAAGCGCCCAGCCTGGGCGCAGCGGACGAGCACGCGGAACGGAGCGGCAGCCCGCCCGCAGGATGCCCTGAGCTACACTCGCTGGACACCTTCTGTGTACCTAGCAGTGCTGGCTGAGCCCCGGGACGGGGGAAGTATATCTCTGCACCTCTGGCCTGAGAAGAGGGGCGCAGACGTCCCCATCAGGGGCCGGAGAACTCGGAAACGACTGGCTCAGCCGGGGCGTCGGGAGGGCTTCCTGGAGGAGGTGCCAGCGCCGGGCGCGGCGGGGTCGGAGCGTGCGCGTGGCGCCCCACCGGGCACGCGCACCGCCGGCGGGCCTTGTGGTCTCATCGCGCGCAGGATCCGGGCCGGGCGGGGGCGGGGGCGGGGCGCGTCCGCGGAGGGGGGCGGTTGGCGGCTCCCGAGCCCAGCGCCGCGCTCAGTCCGGACCCCGTGACCGGCGGCCGAGGCCCCGCCTCCGTCAGTCTGTCCTTCGGGTCCTCAGCACAGCCGTGCCGGTGAGGCGGGCGGCGGGGGAACGCGGCTGTCCCGGGTCAGGGGTCTTGCGGCGGCAGGGCGGGGGGCCGAGGGGCGGGGCCTGGGAGGAAGGCGTGGCCTTTGGGGACTGGGGCTCGGACTGGGGGCGGAGCCGGGGCTGGTTGGGGACCGGCCGGGTTCCGCTCCTGCTGGAGCCCGGTGCGTGGAATTCCACGCGAGTGCCGGGGAGTTCCTGGGGAGCCGGGCTTCTCTTTTGGCCCCCAGCGTGTTGACCGAGCCCGCTTCGCACAGCCCTTCCTAGGGTGTGGAGAGCGGGCCCCGCCCTGAAGGGGCACCGTGGGCTGGGGGGCCTGTTTTGGAGCAGGCACCGGTGGCCGAGCTCCGTGACCATGAAGGTCAAGGTCATCCCCGTGCTCGAGGACAACTACATGTACCTGGTCATCGAGGAGCTCACGCGCGAGGCGGTGGCCGTGGACGTGGCTGTGCCCAAGAGGGTGAGGGCAGGCCGCGGGCCGCAGGGACCCGGGTCTGTGTTACCGTCACTCCCGTCCCTTTCAGCTGCTGGAGATCGTGGGCCGGGAGGGGGTGTCTCTGACCGCTGTGCTGACCACCCACCATCACTGGTGAGCGCCGGCGGGGCGCGGGGAGGCACGAGACCTAACCCGGCCCCCGCCCGCCCGCCCGCAGGGACCACGCGCGGGGAAACCCGGAGCTGGCGCGGCTTCGTCCCGGGCTGGCGGTGCTGGGCGCGGACGAGCGCATCTTCTCGCTGACGCGCAGGCTGGCGCACGGCGAGGAGCTGCGGGTGAGCGCGCGCTCCCGGGAGGGGCGGGGAGGCCCTCACAGGTCCGCCTGCTCCTCCGCCGCAGTTCGGGGCCATCCACGTGCGTTGCCTCCTGACGCCCGGCCACACCGCCGGCCACATGAGCTACTTCCTGTGGGAGGACGATTGCCCGGACCCACCCGCCCTGTTCTCGGGTACCCGCAGCGCGGAGCGCGCCCACCCCGCCCCCATCTGCTCTGACCCGCCCTCCCCCGCCAGGCGACGCGCTGTCGGTGGCCGGCTGCGGCTCGTGCCTGGAGGGCAGCGCCCAGCAGATGTACCAGAGCCTGGCCGAGCTGGGTACCCTGCCCCCCGAGACGGTGAGCGGGCCTGGGCCCTCCCCTCTTCTCCCTGCGCGCTCACCGAGCGCTCTTCCTCCAGAAGGTGTTCTGCGGCCACGAGCACACGCTTAGCAACCTGGAGTTTGCCCAGAAAGTGGAGCCCTGCAACGACCACGTGAGAGCCAAGCTGTCCTGGGCTAAGGCACGCTAATGGTGACCGGGGCCTGTGGTCACTCCAGAAGAGGGATGAGGATGACGTGCCCACTGTGCCGTCGACTCTGGGCGAGGAGCGCCTCTACAACCCCTTCCTGCGGGTGGCGTGAGTATGGCTGTTGTCCCGGGGCCTCCACCGTTACGTGGACCCTTAGGAAGGCATCTGGGGACTGCGTGTTGGGCTGAGTGAGCATCTCTGGCTTGGGGGAGGCTGCTCATTAAGTGCCTGCCTGCCCGCCCACCCCTCGGCGCCATGCTCCCGCGTGGGCAGCGGGCCCTGCGCCTCACTGCACCCCTCCCTGCAGAGAGGAGCCGGTGCGCAAGTTCACGGGCAAGGCGGTCCCCGCCGACGTCCTGGAGGCGCTATGCAAGGAGCGGGCGCGCTTCGAACAGGCGGGCGAGCCGCGGCAGCCACAGGCGCGGGCCCTCCTTGCGCTGCAGTGGGGGCTCCTGAGTGCAGCCCCACACGACTGAGCCACCCAGACCCTCACAGGGCTGGGGCCTGCGTCCCTCCTCGTGACCTCGGCCAGCTGGACCCACATGAGGGCCACCTCTGGAACCTTCTTCGAGGCCCTGGCCAGCCATCTGCCCAGCCTCGGAGGGTGGGCAACCTGGTGCTTCCCGGGTGGACACACAGGACCACTCAGTGGGGCCTGTGTGGGCGCCGAGACCTGGGTGTCTGGGAAGTGGGGCACACGGGGCCTCCGAACTATGAATAAAGCTTTGAAAGGCCGTTGTCAGTGTTGGCAGATGTGCCAGGAGAGG